CCAGGTTTGGGTACCCCGACCTAGGCTATGTTCCAGTTACCCACAGGAAACGGCTCCAAGCCGCCCCCACGGGGGCGAGGCGCGGGCGGCCTTACCGTGGCGGTAGGGGTTATAGAGCGCCATCGCCGCGGAGCCGGCGGCCAACAGCCCTTTCTGCAGCGGGGAGGTGGGGAGGTGGTGCGAGTATAGCGGGCCGGCGCCGTCGCTCCTAGCCCGGAGGGGCATTTCTGCGGGGCAAGAAAAAGGCCGAGGTCAGAGGAGCCGGGCGCCCTCAGGCTCCTTCCCGCCTGCGCCCAGAACCCGGCGCCACTTGCCTGCCGCAGGCCGCTGTAGGCCCGGGAGCCCGCAGAGCCGACGGAGGACAGGGCGCAGCAGAGTCGCCATGGCAGCGGGCGTCCGCGGAGGATGGGCGGGTACGAAGAACGCCGCGATTCTGTCAGGCGACGGAGCGTCGGAGGGGTCAAAACTCACTGAAAAACCGATTCTGACGGCGTAGCCTACGGCCTTTCGAGGGGAAACATCGCTTCACGGGCAGAAGGCATGTAGGCCAAGTAGGCGAAGGAAACGCACGCGAACTGTCTACCGTCTACGTCCACCGATCCAAGACTCTCGCCATGTCACCTCGCCCCAGAAAGTGTCTGCAAAGGACACGCAACCACGCTCACTCAGCGCCGGGCCCTATTTCCTTCTCCACAGCCGGTTTTCCCCGAAGACTATAAAATGCGAACCTCTTCCGGCTGTGGAACATGGCGGCGCCCGTGGAAAGGACCACATTTGGGGGCGGGGCCTGGCGGTACTTCCGTCCAGGTCCAGCGGGTGCTGTGATCTTCAAGTATGGGGTCTGCTGGCTTGTCGCGGCTGCATGGGCTTTTCGCGGTCTATAAGCCCCCGGGGCTAAAATGGAAGCACCTGCGGGATACAGTGGAGCTACAACTTCTGAAGGGTGAGTGCCTCGAACCAGACCCACGTTCCCGCTCTCGTTCTCTTGGAAGTCCATCTCCGCTTCTGGTCCTTACCCCAAAACAAAATCACGTGACCTATTCACCTGGGCAGAGCGCTTTCCCAAACGCCTGTTCTCTGTGCTTTCTTACTCCTCACTTTCCTCTGTTTTCCGAGGGGGAAACTGACTCAGTATTGTTCCTTGTCACACGGTTACTACGTTGTAGAGTCTGTTTGAATCCGCCTGTTTCTTAACTACTGCTATACTGCCCTCTGCACCATGGGCTTCTGCTTTGTCTTCTACATCATACTTCCCTGTTGTCTAATCCCCCAAGTGTTTGGACAGAACAAGATATTCCTGGTCAGCATCGTGGTGCACGCCTGTAATCCCAGCTACTCTGGAGGCTGAGGCAGGAGGATCGCTTGAGCCCAAGAGTTTGACGTTACAGTGAGCTATGATGGCGCCATTGCACTTCAGCCTATGTGTGTATATATTATCTCTGTGTGTTCAGGTCTCAATGCCAGGAAGCCTCCCGCTCCTAAACAGCGTGTTCGCTTCTTGCTGGGCCCCATGGAAGGCAGCGAAGAGAAGGAGCTGACCCTCACAGCCACCAGCGTACCCTCTTTCATCAACCATCCACTGGGTAAGGCAGATTTAAGCAGGATCCTGTGTGTCTGAGAAAATGGACCTTGTTTGTTTCTTTCCAGTATGTGGACCAGCATTCGCCCATCTCAAGGTTGGCGTGGGACATCGGTTGGATGCCCAGGCTTCTGGAGTACTTGGTAGGTGATGTGAGAAGCCTGGGGGTACAGTGCCAGGTGTGAGATGACGCTGGCTGCTTTTCAGTGCTCGGCGTGGGACATGGATGCAGGCTCCTCACCGATATGTACAATGCTCATCTTACCAAGGTACGAGGGTCTGGGGACAGCCTGCTTCTCCCACTGACGGATCTTTACCTCCCTGTCCTTGAAGGATTACACAGTGCGTGGCCTCCTGGGCAAAGCTACAGATGACTTCCGTGAGGACGGGAGGCTGGTAGAGAAGACAACCTATGGTGAGAACCGGAAGTGGCTGCCGCTGCCTCCCCCTGTACATTGACAACCCCCTGCCTTTTCCAGACCACGTGACCAGAGAGAAGCTGGACCGCATTCTGGCCGTTATCCAAGGCTCCCATCAGAAGGCCCTGGTGATGTGAGTAGGGCCCTCAGGGAGGTACTGGGAGACACCCAGCTGCAGCCCCCTTCCTGATCTGCAGGTACTCCAACCTCGACCTGAAGACCCAGGAGGCCTATGAGATGGCCGTGAGAGGCCTGATCCGGCCCATGAACAAGTCCCCGATGCTGATAACTGGCATCCGATGCCTCTACTTTGCACCTCCGGAATTCCTCTTAGGTAGGTTGGCCAAGGAAGTTGGAGCAGTGAGACCACCATGTCTGTCATTGTGTGTCCCTGGCAGAGGTGCAGTGCATGCATGAGACGCAGAAAGAGCTGCGGAAGTTGGTTCATGAAATCGGCCTGGAACTAAAGACCACTGCTGTCTGCACCCAAGTGCGGCGCACGCGCGACGGCTTCTTCACGCTAGACAGTGCCCTCCTGAGGACCCAGTGGGACCTAACCAACATCCAGGATGCTATCCGGGCTGCTACCCCTCAGGTAGCTGCAGAGCTGGAGAAGAGCTTGAGCCCGGGGCTGGACACCAAGCAGCTCCCCAGTCCGGGATGGTCCTGGGACTCCCAGGGCCCGAGCTCTACCTTGGGGCTGGAGAGGGGTGCGGGGCAGTGAATGCCCAGGCAGCTCCTGGGGCAGTGGATGGATAAATAGAAGAACTGCTATGAGCTGGACCTGATAGCTGTGCAGAAAGTGAGAGCAGGGGCACCTTTTCTACGTAAGACACAAAACTCAAGCTGTAACAGAAAGGTCAATGGACTTGACCCAACTGAGAAGGAAAAACTTCTGTATGGAGGAAAAGACAGTAAACATGACAGACTGATAGAAAGTATTGGCAGACCAGGCGTGGTGGCGGGCACTTGTAATCCCAGCTACTCCCAAGGCTGAGGCAGGAGAATTGCTTGAGCCCAGGAGTTTAAGGTTGTAGTGCGCTAGACGGCGCCTGTGAATAGCCACTGCACTCTAGTCTGGGGAACATATGAGACCCCTGCCATCTCAAAAAAAAAAAAATTCTCAATAAACTATGTGCCCACGAAAATTAAAAATTAAAAAAAATTGTAAGTATTTGCAGTGTCATTAACCAAGGACTAATATCCATAGTATACAGAGAGCCCTTAGAAAGCAATAAGAAGACAACGACAAAATTAGGCAAATGAGATGAAGTGTGTATCAGAAGAAATCCAAATGGCTAGTAAGCCAGAAATGACACTCAACCTCTTTAATACTGGAAGACACAGATGAAAATGAGATGATTTTTGTTGTTTTTCTGTTGTTGCCCAGGCTGGAGTGCAGTGGCGCCATCTTTGCTCACTGCAGCCTCCGCCTCCCAGGTTCAAGTGATTCTCCTGCCTCAGCCTCCCAAGTAGCTGGGGTCACAGGCGCCCGCCACCACACCTGGCTAATTTTTTGTATCCGAGATGAGGTTTCACCATGTTGGCCTGGCTCAGCCTCCCAAAGTGCTGGGATTACAGGCGTGAGCCACCGCACCTGGCCGGGACCTCAGTCTTTTCTCTTAAAGGTCTTCAGTTTATTGAATGAGCTCCGCCCACAATTGTGGTGGATAATCAGCGTGACTCAAAGTCTACCCATTGACTGATTGAAATGTTAATCATTTTTTTGTTTTTGTTTTTGTTTTTGAGACTTGCTTTGTGGCCCAGGCTGGAGTGCAGTGGTGCGATCTAGGCTCACTGCAACCTCCGCTTCCCAGGTTCACGCCATTCTCCTGCCTCAGCCTCCCGAGTAGCTGGGACTACAGGTGCCCACCACCACGCCCAGCTAATTTTTTTGTATTTTTAGTAGAGACGGTGTTGCACCGTGTTAGCCAGGATGGTCTCAATCTCCTGACCTCGTGATCCGCCTGGCTTGGCCTCCCAAAGTACTGGGATTACAGCCGTGAGCCACCACACCCGGCCTGTTTTGGTTTTTTTTTTTTCTGAGACGGAGTCTCACTCCGTCATCCAGGTTGGAGTGCAGTGGCACAATCTCAGCTCACTGCAACCTCTGCCTCCCAGGTTCAAGCGATTCTCCTGCCTCAGCTTCTCAAGTAGCTGGGATTACAGATGTGTACCACCATGCCTGGCTAATTTTTGTATTTTTAGTAGAGACAGGGTTTCACCATGTTGGCCAGGCTGGTCTGGAACTCCTGACCTCAGGTGATCCGCCCACCTCAGCCTCCCAGAGCGCTGGGATTATGCCAACCTCTGCCTCCCAAAGCACTGGGATGGCAGGCATGAGCCACCACACCCGGCCTGTTTTTGTTTTTTAGACAGGGTCTTGCTCTGTCACCCAGGCTGGAGTGCAGTGATGCAAACATGACTCACTGCAGCTTTGTCCTCTCAGGCTTAACCATCTTCCCACCTCAGCTTCCAGAATAGCTGGGACTGCAGGCGTGCACACAGTATCTGGCTAATTTATTTATTTTATTTTATTTTTGAGACAGGGCCTCGCACTGTCGCCCAGGCTAGAGTGCAGTGGCGCGGTTTCAACTCATTGCAGCCTCGACCCTCCTGGGTCAAGCGATTCTTCCTGCCTTAGTCTCCAGAGTTGCTGGGATTACCGGTGTGCACCACCAAGCCTGGCTAATTTTTGTATTTTTAGTAGAGACAGGGTTTCACTATGTTGGCCAGGCTGGTCTGGAACTCCTGACCTGAGGTGATCCGCCTACCTCGGCCTTCCAAAGTACTGGGAATATAGGCATGAGCCACTGTTTCCGGCCTGTTTTTTTTAGACAGAGTCTTGCTCTGTCACCCAGGCTGGAGTGCAATGGTGCAAACATGACTCACTGCACCGTCATCCTCCCAGGCTCAACCATCTTCCCACCTCACCCTCCAGAATAGCTGGGACTACAGGCGTGCACCACGATGCCTGGCTAAATATTTTTTTCCAGCTAATTTTATTATTTTTTTTTGAGATGGAGTCTTGCTCTGTCACCCAGGCTGGAGTGCAATGGCACAATCTTGGCTCACTGCAACCTCCGCCTCCCAGGGTCAAGTGATTCTCCTGCCTCAGCCACCCAAGTAGCTGGGATTATAGGCGTTCACCACCACGCCCAGCTAACTTTTGTATTTTTAGTAGAGACGGGGTTTCACCATGTTGGACATGCTGGTCTCAAAGTCCTGACCTCAGGTGATCTGCCCGCTTCAGCCTCCCAAAGTGCTGGGATTACAGGCGTGAGCCACCATACCTGGCCCACCTGAGATCAGGAGTTCAAGACCAGCCTGGCCAACATAGTGAAACCCTGTCTCTACTAAAAATACAAAAATTAGCCAGCTATGGTGACGCACTTCTGTAATCCTAGCTACTTGGGAGGCTGAGGCACAAGAATCGCTGAAGCCCAGGAGGTGGAGATTGCCATTAGCTGAGATTGTGCCCCTGCACTCCAGTCTGGACGAGAGAGTGAGACTCTGTCTCAGAAAAGAAAAAAAAAAAGGCTGGGCACGGTGGCTCACGCCTGTAATCCCAGCACTTTGGGAGGCCAGGGTGGGCGGATCACGAGGTCAGGAGTTCAAGACCAGCCTGACCAACATGGTGAAACCTGTCTCTACTAAAAATACAAAATTAGCCGGGCGTGCTTGCACGTGCCTGTAGTCCTGGCTACCCGGGAGGCTGATGCAGAATAACTGGAACTCGGGAGGCGGAGCTTGCAGTGAGTGGAGATTGCGCCACTGCACTCCAGCCTAGGTGACAGAGTGAGACTCTGTCTCAAAAAAAAAAAAAAAAGAGAAAAATCAGAACAAAATCAGCAATATTTAGACAAGCAGAATCCAATGAAATGGTGAGGAAAGCTGGGTGGGAGTGGAGGGTATCAGCAAAACTCAGTTCTTTGGAAAAATTAGGTAACTTGAACGTAGGGCACATGGGCTGTCACACCACCCCATTTAGAGCCCTTATTGGCATAGAGATGATAAAAGTGGACTCTGTGATGGCCTCTCATGATCTCAGGATAGCAGGATAGGGGAACTCTGAGTCATGGCCAAAATAATTGGTCAATGTACAGCCTCAGACAGCTGGGAATACCACCCCAAATCACTTGGATAAGGAGATGTTTTCCTTATCCTGTGTCTTTAACTCTGAGACGGATGGAGTTGAACAATCAACGATTGTTAAAAATGTACCAAATGTGTAAGCATCATGAGGTGTTTAAGCTGAGCTTTTAAATTAAAATTCTGCTGGGTGTGGCGGCTCATGCCTGTAATCCCAGCACTTTGCGATCCCCACACAGGAGGATTGCTTGAGCCCAGAAGTTTGAGACCAGCCTGGGCAACACAAGGAGACCCTGTCTCTACAAAAAACAAACAAACAAACAAAAAAGCCGGGGGTGTTGGTGTGTGCCTGTAGTCCCAGCTACTAGGGAGGCTGAGATGGGAGGATCGCTTGAACCTAGCAAGTCAAGGCGGCAGTAAATGGAGATCTGTACTCCAGCCTGGGCAACAGAGCGAGACCCTATGTCAGAAAAAAAGAAAAAGCCACCCAGCAGGCTGAGCGTGGTGGCTCACGCCTGTAATCCCTGCACTTTGGGAAGCCAAAGCAGGTGAATCACTTGAGGTCAGGAGTTCGAGACCAGCCTGGCCAATATGGTGAAACCCTGTCTCTACCAAAAATACAAAAATTAGCCGGGCATGGTGGCGCTTGTCTGTAGTCCAGCTACAGCTACTCCAGATCTGGGCTGAGGTGGGAGAATCATTTGAACCCAGGAGGTGGAGGTTGCAGTGAGCTGAAATCACACGACTGTACTCTAGCCTGGGTGACAGGGTGAGACCCTATCTCAAAACAAACAAACAAAAACCCCACCAGCAACCTTGCTGACAAATCCACAGGCCCCCACGTCTGCCAATTGCCTGCCTGTATGAACTGGGCACCTGGGGGAGGGGCGTGGCCCCCAGGCTACTCATCTTGGCTTTCACAGCCAAAGGGCCTGGGTGGAACCTCAGCTTACTGTGTTTACTGACTGGGTAATGTGGCCTCTGAAGCTGTCACCTATCTATAAAATGGGGATTAAAACGACACTCACTTGCTCATTGTCTTTCATCCCACCCAC